TTTAGCCATAACTGTGTATGTTAAGGATTATTTAAATAAGCTTTTGAAGATCCTTTTCTTTTCTCTTTTTTTTTCTTTTGAGACGGCGTCTCGCTCTGTCGCCCAGGCTGGAGTGCAGTGGTGCCATCTCAGGTCACTGCAACCTCCACCTCCCTGGTTCAAGCGATTCTCCTGCCTCAGCCTTCCGAGTAGCTGGGACTACAGGCACCCAAGACCATGCCCAGCTAATTTTTTCTGTATTTTTAGTAGAGACGGGGTTTCACCATGTTGGCCAGGATGGTCTCGAACTCCTGACCTCAGGTAATTTGCCCGCCTTGGCCTCTCAAAGTGCTGGGATGACAGGCGTGAGCTACCAAACCTGACCAGAGATCCTTTTGGAAAGCAAGACGCTGGGTGCCTTTGTCTGGAGGTCACCATGTAAACGTACACAGGCAATTCTGGGCTTGGGGTGAGGATCCCAGGATGGTGCTGTACCCGGATCCAAAACTCGGGCAGCTTAGGTGAGTGTGCCGAAGGTGCTTGTGGAGAAATGTAAACAAAACTGTTTCATTAGATGCAAGAGTGGAAAAAGTCATTGTTTCCAAATAAGTGGACTTATACTATGCGATTTTTTAAAAAATTAAATTTTTTTTTTTTTTGAGACGGAGTCTCGCTCTGTTGCCCAGGCTGGAGTGCAGTGACGCAATCTCGGCTCACTGCAAGCTCTGCCTCCTGGGTTCACACCATTCTCCTGCCTCAGCCTCCCGAGTAGCTGGGACTACAGGTGCCCGCCGCCACGCCCGGCTAATTTTTGTATTTTTAGTAGAGACAGGGTTTCATCATTTTGGCCAGGCTGGTCTCAAACTCCTGACCTCAAGTGATCTGCCTGCCTTGGCCTCCCAAAGTGCTGGGATTACAGGCGTGAGCCACCGTGCCCAGCCCATTTAGAAAGTTTATTTTGCCAAGGTTAAGGACACACCTGTGACATAGCCTCAGGCAGTCCTGATGGCACGTGCTCAAGGTGGTTGGGGCACAGCTTGTTTTTTTTTCCTTGTTTTATTTTTGTTTTTTTTTTGTGACAGAGTCTCCCTCTGTTGCCCAGGTTGGAGTGCAGTGGCACGATCTTAGCTCACTGCAACCTCTGCCTCCCGGGTTTAATCAATTCCCACCTTATATAGCCTCCTGAGTAGCTGGGATTACAGGCATGCACCACCATGCCCAGCTAATCTGTTGCATTTTTAGTGAAGACGGTTTCACCATATTGGCCAGGCTGGTCTTGAACTCCCGACCTCAGGTAATCCACCCACCTCGGCCTCCCAAAGTGCTGGGATTATAGATGTGAGCTACCTCGCCCAGCCATGGTTTGTAATTTTTTTTTTTTTTTTTTGAGACAGAGTCTCACTCTGTTGCCCAGGCTGGAGTGCAGTGGCATGATCTCAGCTCACTGCAACCTCTGCTTCCCGGGTTCGAGATTCTCTTACCTCAGCCTCCCAAATAGCTGGGACTACAGGTGCATGTCACCACACCTGGCTAATTTTTGTATTTTTACTAGAGACTGGGTTTCACCATGTTGGCCAGGCTGGTCTTGAACTCCTGACCTTGTGATCCACCTGCCTTGGCCTCCCAAAGTGCTGGGATTACAGGCGTGAGCCACCGCACCCGGCCCATGGTTTGTAATTTTTAGCATGCAAGTTCTGTAGATGGTTTGCTAAGTTTATACCAAAGTATTTAATTTTCCTTGGAGTAATTATGAATGTCTTTAACTTTGGTTTTCATGTTTCTTGTTGGTATACATCAATGCAAGCGATTGTTGTGTGCTGATCTTGCATTCTGCAATGTTGCTGAGCTCACCTGCTCAACCCAAGAGTTCCGACATGTAGGGAGGAGGAGCCCCTCAACAATGCACGCTCAACAGAGACTGAACAATGGAGGTAGCTACAGTGGCTGCCCCGTTTCATGGTGACGAAACTCCCTCCTCTGCCTTCCAACACACAGGCCTCTCCATCCTAAACAAACAGAAACCTGTGCCTACTCCTCTGAGAGCCGTGTCCTCCATTGTAAAATGCAGGTAACAATCCGGTGCGTGTGTGGCGGACTGCCGCCCTGCGCTGACTCCCGCCTGACCCCTGCAGCTGTGGCTCAGCTTTGCACCTGTGGCTGACGTCATTGCTGAGGACTTGGTCCTGTCCATGGAGCAGATCAACTGGCTGTCACTGGTCTACCTCGTGGTATCCACCCCATTTGGCGTGGCGGCCATCTGGATCCTGGACTCCGTCGGGCTCCGTGCGGCGGTGAGTCAGACCCCACACCATGGCCCGCTCCGTCCTGACCCGGTCCCCGACCCCCTCCTCGCAGACCATCCTGGGTGCGTGGCTGAACTTTGCCGGGAGTGTGCTACCTTGCCCAGAGCCTGGTCATCTTCTCTCCAGCCAAGCTGGCTGCCTTGTGGTTCCCAGAGCACCAGCGAGCCACGGCCAACATGCTCGCCACCATGTGTGAGTTCCGGGGAGGGAGGCCGCCTGCCTGGCGAGCTGACACTTTGTGCATCCGCCCACCCAGCGAACCCTCTGGGCGTCCTTGTGGCCAATGTGCTGTCCCCTGTGCTGGTCAAGAAGGGTGAGGACATTCCGTTAATGGTGAGGGGTCATTGGTCTCCTTGTGCACACACACCCCTCCCCAGCTCGGTGTCTATACCATCCCTGCTGGCGTCGTCTGCCTGCTGTCCACCATCTGCCTGTGGGAGAGTGTGCCCCCCACCCCGCCCTCTGCCGGGGCTGCCAGCTCCACCTCAGAGAAGTTCCTGGATGGGCTCAAGCTGGTCAGTGCCGTGGGATCCCCGGGGTAGGGTGGCCGGGCTCCGGGGCTGAGACGCTCTTTCCCAGCAGCTCATGTGGAACAAGGCCTATGTCATCCTGGCTGTGTGCTTGGGGGGAATGATCGGGATCTCTGCCAGCTTCTCAGCCCTCCTGGAGCAGATCCTCTGTGCAAGCGGCCACTCCAGTGTGAGCCTGGCCCCACCCCTGGGGACCCTGCCTTGGGGCCCTGGCCTCTTCTCGCCTCCTCCAGGGGTTTTCCGGCCTCTGTGGCGCTCTCTTCATCACGTTTGGGATCCTGGGGGCACTGGCTCTCGGCCCCTATGTGGACCGGACCAAGCACTTCACTGAGGCCACCAAGATTGGCCTGTGCCTGTTCTCTCTGGCCTGCGTGCCCTTTGCCCTGGTGAGGGTCTCCTCAAGCCAAGACTGCCCTGTCACCTGTCTGCCTGCCGTTCCGCTGCTCCCAGGTGTCCCAGCTGCAGGGACAGACCCTTGCCCTGGCTGCCACCTGCTCGCTGCTCGGGCTGTTTGGCTTCTCGGTGGGCCCCGTGGCCATGGAGTTGGCGGTCGAGTGTTCCTTCCCCGTGGGGGAGGGGGCTGCCACAGGCATGATCTTTGTGCTGGGGTGAGTGTCCATCTGCCCCTGCTGCAACCCCATGCAGCGGGGGCTGAGGGCCACGTGTGTCCAGGCAGGCCGAGGGAATACTCATCATGCTGGCAATGACGGCACTGACTGTGCGACGCTCGGAGCCGTCCTTGTCCACCTGCCAGCAGGGGGAGGATCCACTTGACTGGACAGGTGAGCCTCACATGGGGAGTCCCCAGGGAACAGCTGTGGGGACAGCTGTGCTATGTGTCCCCAGTGTCTCTGCTGCTGATGGCCGGCCTGTGCACCTTCTTCAGCTGCATCCTGGCGGTCTTCTTCCACACCCCATACCGGCGCCTGCAGGCCGAGTCTGGGGAGCCCCCCTCCACCCGTAACGCCGTGGGCGGCGCAGACTCAGGGCCGGGTGTGGACCGAGGGGGAGCAGGAAGGGCTGGGGTCCTGGGGCCCAGCACGGCGACTCCGGAGTGCACGGCGAGGGGGGCCTCGCTAGAGGACCCCAGAGGGCCCGGGAGCCCCCACCCAGCCTGCCACCGAGCGACTCCCCGTGCGCAAGGCCCAGCAGCCACCGACGCGCCCTCCCGCCCCGGCAGACTCGCAGGCAGGGTCCAAGCGTCCAGGTTTATTGACCCGGCTGGGTCTCACTCCTCCTTCTCCTCCCCGTGGGTGATCACGTAGCTGAGCGCCTTGTAGTCCAGGTTGCCCGCCACATCGATGGAGGCGAACTGGAACATCTGGTCCACCTGCGGGCGGGGGCGAAAGGGCTCCTTGCGGGCTCCGGGAGCGAATTACAAGCGCGCACCTGCAGCGGCCCCGGGTGTGGTTTCTGCGCCGCGGGA